AAAGGATGGTAATAAAACCTTTCTTTTCTCTGAAGCTAATTGTAGATGCTGTATAATGTTCCAGATTTTCCTTAGCTTCTTTCACGTCATTGTGGATCCCATCTTATCGATTTATCCTTTTTTTGTTCTTCTTTTTTTTTGAGAGTCTCACTCTGTCGCCAGGGCTGGAGTGCAGCGGCGCGATCGCGGCTCACTGCAACCTCTGCCTCCCGGGTACAAGCGATTCTCGTGCCTCAGCCTCCCGAGTACCTGGGATTACAGGCTCCCACCACCATGTCCGGTTAATTTTTGTATTTTTAGTAGAGATGGGATTTCATCACGTTGGCCAGGCTGGTCTTGAACTCCTGACCTCAAGTGATCCAACCGCCTTCGCTTACCAAAGGGCTGGGATTACAGGTGTGAGCCACCGCGCCCGGCCTTTTTTCTTTCTTTTTTTTTTTTTTTTTTGAGACGGAATCTCACTCTGTTACGCAGGTTGGACCATCTTATAGATTATCAATTGTACAGATAATTGCACTCCGGCCTGGGAGACAGAGTGAGTACCTGTCTCAAAAAATAAAATAAAATAAAATAAAATTAAAAAAAACACTTAAATTAGTGAATAACCTTGGTGAAAAGCCACGTCCATGCTTCTACGGCATTTCTCTTCAAAGCTAAAAAAAAAAAGAAAAAATCAAAAATCAACCCAAAGGTGTAGTAGAAGACTGCATCTGCGACCGTATTTAAGCATCGGTCATGCTGTTAAAGGAGAAAGTGGACATCCTCTCAAGGAAACTTTAATCCTGCCCCCAAAGGATTAAAATCCCGTAACAAATATTTGTTTATAACACATCTTGACAAGATCAAAACATTCTGGTAGGGCAAATAGTAAAGACTAAATCTTGAACATTGACGAAAACTTCCTGAAAGGCCCAATGTATTTGACAGGAGAGGTAACTGGGGTCCCGGGCCTAGCGAGGCGGGGCGGGGAGGCGCAGGTGTCACCGCGGGCGCCCAGCTGCTTACGTCACAACCCGCGGAAGGCGCCGTGCGCCGGTTGCTATACAGGCCGCACTTCACACCCCGTGCCTCCCCGCCTCTCCTGGCTCCTCCGCCCAGATCCCCGGCGCTCCCGCGTTCGGTGACGGCCGGGTAGGCTGTAGGCAGCGCAATGCCAAGACAGAGCTGCTGGCGGCGGCGGGCGAATCTCCCTGCACCATGAGCCTCGGCTCCGGCCCCGTTAGGGGCCGATAAGCACAGCGCACGCCGCCCTCCATTTGCCCCGGGGCCTCGGCTGCGAAGATAGCGGCGGCCGGACAGGAAGCTCGAGGAAAGCGCTGGGCCGGGTCTCTACGAACACGTGAAGGAAAAGCAGCTCCGTCCACAACGCCGCTTCGGGGCTCCTAGGTGAGAGTCTCCCCGGCGGAAGCGTGGAGGGGGCGATCCCCCTCCCCCCTCCGGGTTCATGTAGGGAGTCGGGCCCCGGGCCGCCACCGTCACCTCGGCCGCTGCCGCTGTCGCCATCGCCTTGTTTCCCCATCCCCCGCCATGGCCGAGGACCTCTCTGCGGCCACGTCCTACACCGAAGATGATTTCTACTGCCCCGTCTGTCAGGAGGTGCTCAAAACGCCCGTGCGGACCACGGCCTGTCAGCACGTGTGAGTAGACGCCCCCTCCCCCTCGCGGAGCCTTGTAATTAATGTGTCACAATGTTTGGTTTAGTTTCTGTAGAAAATGTTTCCTGACTGCAATGAGGGAAAGCGGAGCACATTGTCCCCTATGTCGTGGAAATGTGACTAGAAGAGAGAGAGCATGTCCTGAACGGGCCTTAGACCTTGAAAATATAATGAGGAAGTTTTCTGGTAGCTGCAGATGCTGTGCAAAACAGGTAGAGTAAATGTGACATCTCTCTTCTTTGGATAAATTAAAAGTCACATTTTAATAATTTACAGATTAAATTCTATCGCATGAGACATCATTACAAATCTTGTAAGAAGTATCAGGATGAATATGGTGTTTCTTCTATCATTCCAAACTTTCAGATCTCTCAAGATTCAGTAGGGAACAGGTAAGCAATACTTATTCCTAAATACAGAATTTAGGTATTAACTTTTTCCCCTGTGCTTCTTAAGCAATAGGAGTGAAACATCCACATCTGATAACACAGAAACTTACCAAGAGAATACAAGGTAAGCTTTTGAAAAATCCTGCCACTTTAGCATTAAGTATGTTTCACTTAAAATTGTTTTATAGTTCTTCTGGTCATCCTACTTTTAAGTGTCCCCTGTGTCAAGAATCAAATTTTACCAGACAGCGTTTACTGGATCACTGTAACAGTAATCACCTATTTCAGATAGTTCCTGTGGTAAGTACATACGTTTGAGACAGTCTTCTGCTATTTTTTGTTTAAAACAATCTGTTTCTTATAGACATGTCCTATTTGTGTGTCTCTTCCTTGGGGAGATCCTAGCCAGATTACCAGAAATTTCGTTAGTCATCTAAATCAGAGACATCAATTTGATTATGGAGAATTTGTGGTAAGTGAATTCTTCAAGATTAAGAAAGTACTTTTCCTGTTGACATGAATGTTATTGTTTTTAGAATCTTCAGCTAGATGAAGAAACCCAATACCAAACTGCTGTTGAAGAATCTTTTCAAGTAAACATCTGAAGGCTGTAGACATCTCTGCATCTTTGTACCTGCAAGTGCCATCTTTAAGGGGGAAACTACATGAAGTCACCGTTACAGTAACTTGATGTGTATATTAATAAAAGTAATTCAGTCATTTTAGTTTTTGATTGAAAATAAAGGTAGGGCTTCTAAAAACTTCATCATCTTGATAAGTTAAAAAATGAAAGTTATGACATTAGCTTTAAAGGTGTAAAAAAGATGTTTCACTAATGTAACGGTGAAAGAGAATCCCTGTTGTACTTTATCTTTTTGTAATATTATTTTTGAATTTTTCATTATTATGTTGCTTTTGAAATTTGATGCATTCCTCCCATTTACTTTATTATTGTACACATTTAACACACAGTAGCAAATTTTGAACGATGTGATTGATATAACCTAACAAATCTGAGCCAGTTATTATTAGAGTTGCAGAATAGAAACTTGAAGTGCTAAATGGAATAATCCAAAGGAAATTTTTTAAATGCAGGTTCTAGCTGAAAAATTCAACTATAAGAAAATTGTATTTATATAACATTTACTATTTTTGAAGACTAGTGAGATTTCTGTAATAATTTTAATTCTTTAAAAAGTGAAAGCTTGTTGTAAAGATATTTTCTTTTTGTTATTAGAAGGAAATACAAAGAGAAAAATTTCTTTCTTTCATGGGCATTTGATAATTTCAGTCTTTGACTGATTTGTAAGCCTAGAATATACTAAGCTGAATAACAGCTCTTTGGCCTCAGAATTTTCAGTAGCCAGTATTTCTGATTAACTAAGTTGAAACTCTTATTAGAAACTTTCAGTTGGTGATATTGTATTCTAGAAGATATAAATGAGAGGTTTGGCTTCATCTCAGTTTAGAAATTTATTCAAAGCTAAAGATGTATATATACATATACTTTTGTGTGTATATATACACATATGTGTGTATGCAGTTTGTCAGGTTATATATAGAATTTCTATTAAGGATTTTTTAAATGGACAAGCAATAGGGGGTTGAAGTGTTTATCTGATTTGTTTAAAATTTTGTATATCACCAAATTTTTAAAAAGTGATAGTCACAGTGCTAAGTTATCTAGTTGGCTACTATTACACCTTAAAAATTGAGTTTACACACACACAATTACCTGTTTATATGGTGCTCATTTGTTATTCTCAAATATAATGTGTGACCGTGATATAGTGAGAAAGATTCTACCAACCACTGTTTCACTACTTTTTAGTTAAAATTGGGTATGTTCTTAATATTCATTAGTGAGAATCACAAAGTATTTTGTAGAAGGCCCAAATCACAGAATAAAGGACTAAGAGTGGATTTGCTGACATTCCATACTAATATACATTGTTTATGCTTTCTTTAAAATAACTAGAAGAACATAAAAGAAAGAGAATCTCAGAAGTAGTTTGCTGCTAATATATACATATATTGTATAAAAAGGTATATTTTGGTTTTGTTAAAACCCTTGTTGACTTTTCTACACTGAACATTTTTTTTAACTTGATTTAATAAAAATGTTAATTTTGGAAGTGCAGTTTTGTAAAAACCTTTTTCAGTCAAACAGTAAAGACTTTATTTATGGATTGTAATAACAACCACAAGAAAAGCCATACATCTTAATGAACATACGCCTTTGTTCTGTCATTTTAAAGAGTGGTGTTTACTATGTGTGTGCTTGAGCATTTTCTTTCAGTTACATGGGTGTAATTTAAAAAACAGCTCCTTTTTAAGACTTTTGACCATAGTGTTTTCCAGTTTAAAGCAATAACTTTCATAGTTTCTTTCAAAGTTTAATACATCCAATATGTCAAGTTAAACCATTCTGGGATTTGCAAAGTTTAATACATCCAATATGTCAAGTTAAACCATTCTGGGATTTGCAAAGTTTAATACATCCAATATGTCAAGTTAAACCATTCTGGGATTTGGGAACTTCTTTAAAGGAAAATTGTAGTAGAGGTCATCTTGATGGAATTGTGTTTTAAAGTTTTGTGAATGAGTTAAATATCATTGATAGTCTTGTGTGTCTCACATATCAGCTTTTTCATAAGGAAAATACTTTATTTGCTTTTATCTGAGAATTTCTCAGTATGAAAATGATTGTTTAAAATTTCCCCTCTTTTTGTCAGTGCATTGGGAATAGGGATAGACTTTACAGATTTATGGAAATTAAATTTATGGGGAAAAGTTTATTTTTAATATTACTTATAGCTGAGTCAGAATTAAAGGAGGGAATTGTATTGATACTCCAATACCTAAATTTCACAATACCACTTAGGAAAGCTATTTCAACAAATTACAGTTTTATTGTTAAAACAGAGTCTTATTTGAGATGTATTGCTTTATTTTTCAATTAAAAGTGGTTTTCTCCTACTTGTGTGTCTAATTAAAATTTGTCTGGAGGC